AAATTCTGTGTGAGGACTGACATCTTGGTTTCATATACTAATTATACTGCATGGGCCCCATTTATAACCATATCTACTCGTCATTTGATCCTGGCTACTGCCGATGGATGCTATCTTCATCACATTATAGCAAACATTTGGGTGATTAAGTTTTTCTCAAAAATTCTAGATTAGCATACAACGGCTTTACTACTTATATGTCATCTAAGACGTTTTTTAAGAATTAGTTACTACTACGCCCAACGCAGTGAGGTAGCAAATATTATGCCTGTTTATTTTCATCTCCATTTCAGGCTTGCGCGCCTTTCCCCCCTCGGGACTTCCCGAGGACACCCCTGCAGCAGTGAGCCCGAGTCCTGGCTTTGGCTGCATGTTAAGAAATATTAATCAAAATGAATGCGTGCCCTTTAAGAGAAAAAAACTGTGGGTCCTTCAGCCTTTAAAAACCATGCCGTGGTTTAAAAACTTAAAACTATATTTCGGCAGAACGCTGAGCATTTCTTCAAATCACTCTGAGAAGCTTGAGTGTCTTTAATTTCACCGGTCTGTCAAACGTAACGCGTCTCTCCCTCACCCCACATTTTAAGTTTCCAAGGAGCGGAAGAAGGGCCTCCGGGGGTCCCGGCCGCCGCAGGCTGCTGGGGGTGAGGACACGACTCGGCCTCCGTCCGACTCGAGGGTGTCGCGAAGGCCAGGAGGGAACGAAAGTTACCCTCGAACTTCGGAGGCGAAAGATTTCATGTGGATCTTAAAAAGGGCAAAACCTACCCCAAAGGCCGTAAACCGCCCTCCCCTCCCCCGCCAGAGAACTTCCCGGCGCAGAGCTTCCGCAGCCTGCTGCAGGCCGGGAGACCTTCACGCTCACTCGCTCTCCGCCACACGCCGGAACTGCGCGGCCACGTCCACGGGGACCCTGGCCATGCCCCGCACCGCCACCCAGCCCCAGGCGATCCCCGGGCCCCACGCGCCTGCAGTCGGCGCTGCGCCTGCGTGGGAGGATCCGGCGGAAGGGGCGGGGTCAGGTGGCACTTCCGTGGCTTCGGGCGGGTGAGTATGGGGAGTGCGCGCGGCGTCCAGGAGTCGGGACTGGGCTCCCGCCTACGGCCGCCCTCCCGCCGGGGGGCCAGCGCGGTCCTCCGGGGCGCCCCCTGGAGGATTTGGGGTGGGGGAAGGAAAAGGAGAGTATTATCGAATATTCTCCTAATATTGATGTTCGGGGTGCGGATATGTGTGGACAGGCAGGAGTCGGCAAATGGGTTCAAATGGAAGCTTTAACAAAGAAAGGCCCTGTACGTAAACAGTGTTTTAAAATTCTCATCTTCGAACTGGCTAACATGTTTTTCTTTCTTCTAGGGAGGTCACAATCACATTGAGCCAAAACGCATCCAGTGTTTTCTCCAGTTACAAATAAAACGAATATGCCCATGCTGCTACCACATCCTCACCAGCATTTCCTAAAAGGCCTTTTAAGAGCACCTTTCCGATGTTACCACTTCATCTTTCACTCAAGTACTCATCTCGGATCAGGAATCCCATGTGCTCAGCCGTTTAATTCTCTTGGACTCCATTGTACAAAGTGGATGCTGCTGTCAGATGGCTTAAAGAGAAAATTATGTGTACAAACAACCTTAAAGGACCACACAGAAGGACTTTCTGATAAAGAGCAAAGATTTGTGGATAAACTTTATACTGGTTTAATCCAAGGGCAAAGGGCCTGTTTAGCAGAGGCCATAACTCTTGTAGAATCAACTCACAGCAGGAAAAAGGAGTTAGCCCAGGTGCTTCTTCAGAAAGTATTACTTTACCACAGAGAACAAGAACAATCAAATAAAGGAAAACCACTAGCATTTCGAGTAGGTCAGTCTTTTTTGTGTGTTTTCTCAGTAAATTCATTGAATTAGAAGATCTCTTTCCACCGTAGGATTGTCTGGGCCCCCTGGTGCTGGAAAATCAACATTTATAGAATATTTTGGAAAAATGCTTACTGAGAGAGGGCACAAATTATCTGTGCTAGCTGTGGACCCTTCTTCTTGTACTAGTGGTGGTAAGTATGGCTGATTCTTTTTCAATTGCAGACCATGATTATAAAATGTAACTGTATGTTTTAGGATCACTCTTAGGTGATAAAACCCGAATGACTGAGTTATCAAGAGATATGAATGCATACATCAGGCCATCTCCTACTAGAGGAACTTTAGGAGGCGTGACAAGGACCACAAATGAAGCTATTCTGTTGTGTGAAGGAGCGGGATATGACATAATTCTTATTGAAACCGTTGGTGAGTGTGATATTCTATTTCATAACAATGTATTTTAGGATATAGTTGTGATTTACAATTTCAGGTGTGGGTCAGTCGGAGTTTGCTGTTGCTGACATGGTTGACATGTTTGTTTTACTACTGCCACCAGCAGGAGGAGATGAGCTGCAGGTAATTATTTTTATTTTTTCCCCCAAAAATATTGGTTGTCATTAAATGTTTCTGATCTCTTTAGGGTATCAAAAGGGGTATAATCGAGATGGCAGATCTGGTAGCTGTAACTAAATCTGATGGAGACTTGATTGTGCCAGCTCGAAGGATACAAGCGGAATATGTGAGTGCACTGAAATTACTCCGCAAACGTTCACAAGTCTGGAAACCAAAGGTAAGCTTGCTTGCATTCTGTATCTTTCACTCGTAAAATGGTCTGGTTCTTCCCTTTTCGATAGGTAATTCGTATTTCTGCCCGAAGTGGAGAGGGGATCTCTGAAATGTGGGATAAAATGAAAGATTTCCAGGACCTAATGCTTGCCAGTGGGGAGCTGACTGCCAAACGACGGAAGCAACAGAAAGTTTGGATGTGGAATCTCATTCAGGAAAGTGTGTTAGAGCATTTCAGGACCCACCCCACAGTCCGGGAACAGATTCCACTTCTGGAACAAAAGGTTCTCATTGGGGCCCTGTCCCCAGGACTAGCAGCAGACTTCTTGTTAAAAGCTTTTAAAAGCAGAGACTAATAAAATTCATCCTGTATAATAATTTTACATATCATTTCATAAAGTATTTTAATAGAAAAATCACTTGTATGCTTATATTTTCAGTAATTATTGTATGGTGCTCTTGTCTTCTTTGTTTGTGACCCATGCTTGAAAACTTGAAGGAAGTTAGATATGAATGGCAAAAGTTAGGCAGTATTTATAAGGTACCTGTTTTATGTTACTGATATCTGTTTCCTTCTCTTCTTATACCCTGGCATGGTGGCCTGTAGGGTAGTTTCTTCTTAATAGTCAAGAACAGAGAAAGCTGAGGAGAGCAGAAAATATCTTGCACTTTAAAATGCTTATTTTGATTCCATATTATCTGAATTTCCAGAGAGGATGTAAACAAGAGTGACCATATTTTTGGAGTCCTTCTTGAAGCCAGAACAACACACAGTGGGTTGCTAAGAGCCGACAATCATAATTGACATTTAGTGTACCAGATTATTCTAAGAATTTCTGAAATTACCATGTACATGAGTAATGAAACAACTGGAATAATGTGATGATGTGAACACAATTTTAAAGTCTGCTTGTCTGGATTTGCAGGTACCCTTCCGCCACCCCCCAACATGATAGGTAAGAGAGCAAAAGGGAACTGGGAAAAATCAGCTACAAATAAAATGGGTGACTAATCCCCAGTTCTTGGACCCATTATATTTGTAGCCAATTGGAGTAAACCCCTAAAAGACAAAGTGAGGTCAGAATGATTCAAGGATTATTCAGTTTGAAGACTACCAAAGGCTTTTGCTTCTCTTCTTCCTTGGCCATTTCACTTCATTTTAGTATTTTAAAAATCTTTTTTCTTGATGGTGAACAAGTTTTGTCCTATGCTATGGAGGAGGCATAGCACAGTGATTAAGAGCTTGGGCTCTGTAGTTGGACTATGTGGGTTTAAACTTTAAACCCAGATCAATTGTATATTAGCTACATGAGCTAATCTCTTTAAGCTTCCATTTCCTCCCTGGTAAAATGAAATTGGCAAATAACTTTCTAAGGTTAGTGAAGATAGGAAATACTCGAAGGCTGCTTACTATCCTTATTACATTAAAGTTATGGGTATCTTGAAACTACAAACCTGATGTATAATTTCAGTTTTCTCTCATGGTCTTGTTACTACCATCATACTCTTGATATTTTAGGATACTTTAGGATTACCTTTGAAGAACCCTTTCTAGTTAATTCTTTGAATATGTTTTATACTTATTTGATGGTAGTTGTAACTGTGTACATTTGAATAAAATTTCTAACCATAAAATTTCGCCATTGCACAAAAAGCCTTTATAGAAGTTTCTAACATATTCTATTCTGAACCCTGTAGAATATTTTATGTAGTATAGCAGCTTGCATTGTTACTTACTGTACTGGAATCAAACCTCTTGAGCATTATTTTAACAAACATCCCTTTACATTTTTTGGAAAGATTTTTAGTACTCCATTGGCATAGCTATTTCATACAAGGATTAGGAGAAACTTTGAAAGGTTATCCACTTGACTTTTCTGATTTTAGAAAGGACTACCATTAAACCACCCTATCAGACAAAAAAAACTGGTTTTTAGAAACCTGAGAGAAGGAATTTTATAATTTCCCTGAGTAAGCTGTTACAGGGAATAACAAATCTCCTGCCACATGTGGCACAGTGTAAGTAATGCTGGAGCACACATACTGCATTGTAAAGAAGGTAGGAAAGGTGGGGGGACTTTTGTTAGCTTTAATTTTAAGGCTAAAAGCATTTCTTCTCAGTTTGAACTACTTTTAAATGTTATAAATGTCATCATAAAAATCATTAGAAAACTCATTTCTCCTTATGTTGTCGTTGTACCATTGGGTATTGTATAGAGACCAATTTCTAAGAGATTTTTTCACCTCTGTTTCTGTTATTTGCTATACTGGAGGTAATATAATAATAATGAAATATAGCTTTTTTTTTCAACTCAGAAATCCTATTCCCTCTCCCCATCTGTGATTATATTGTACTGGACTTCTGACTTGGTCAAAAGCATAGGTTTTGACTTAGATACATGTGGGGGCAGATCTCAGCTCTATCACTAACTAGCTATATGATATTTGGCAAGTTTTTTCTCTATGTGCAGTAGTTTCTTTATCTGTAAAATTAAGATAATAGCTACTTTACAGGGTTGGAAGAATTAATTTAGAAATTGTACAGTGCTTAGCCTCAATAATTGGTAGGTGGTGGTGTAAATATTTTACATAGATACTTGTGACAGTTCTTTGTTCTACAAAACAGACTAATATTAATTTCAGATTGGCCAAGCTACTTAATTTCTCTGTGCCTCAGTTTCCTCACTATTAAATGGGGATGACAATAGTGTCCACCTAGAGCAGGACTATTTTAGTATTACATATAATCCTTGGATATAAATGCTGATGAAGTTTGGATATTTGTCCCCACCCAAGTCTCATGTTGAAATGTAATCCCCAATCTTGGAGGTGGAGCCTGGTGGGAGGTGTATGGATTAGATCAGATCTCTCATGAATGACTTGGGCCATCCTTTGGGTGGTAAGTGAGCTCTTGCTCCGAGTTCACACGAGGTCTAGATCTGGTCATTTAAAAGTGTGTGGCATCTCCCCATCCCTCACTCTATCACTTGCTCCTACTTTCGTCATATGACATGCCTGCTCCCCTTTCACCTTCTGCCATGATTGTAAGCTTCCTGAGGCCTCCCTAGAAGCTGAGCAGATGCCAGCACCATGCTTCCTGTAGTCTGTAGAACCATAAGCCAAATAAACATCTTTTCTTTATAAATTTATAAATTACCCAGTCGCAGATATTTATAGAAAGAACAGCCTAATACAGGTGCTAAATACATATCTGACAATAAATGGTAGTTATCTCTTAGAACTGTTATGAGGATTAAACGAGTTACAGTGTCCATCTTAAAAAGATAATTCTGAAAAAAATCTCATAGGTTCACTTTGCCTTGTCAAGAATATGATTACCATTAACTTCTGTAGATAGGAAAAAAATGTGCTGAGCTCCAAAACTGACAGACATTTTGCTAAAACAATATCAAATCTCATTAAAATGATGACAGTTATTTCAATAGTTGACAGTAGCTATCCCAATACAACCTAACAAGGCATTTTCTCTTCAGAATCACTCGATCATATGGCCATTTCCCTAAGCTTTTATAGCTATTGCCCAGTGTACACTGAAGACAACAGCTAACGAACAACATACGTGTGATAATTTATGTAGTTGAACCTCTAAGGCAAAAAAAAAAAAAAAAAGGAAAAATTAGTGAAAATCATTCAAACATTATGCTCACCAGGTAGACTGCCATCATAGAAGTCCTAATGCTACTGCTAAAAACTAGTAAACTACCAGTAAACTGTGAAGACAGAAGTAACTCCTGTGATCTATATGTTTGTGCAGATGGTGGAGCTTTTCTGCTCCTAAAGCCTGAGAAATGCAAATGTGGCTTCGTTAATGCAAATGCTTCCTACGCCAGACTTTATGAAACTCCTCCTAAAGTTGAATTCTTATCCAAGTGGACATATGTTAGGGTGCCATTGTAATTCAGGTAGAGTGTCAGAGTGGTGGCTGGCACCAACGGTAGATGTTCTCAACATTAGCGTTATTCAGGTAAGACTACAACAATGATGAACATGTCAAAACTTTCCTTTAAAAGGAACAATCAGAAAAACTCTTTAACAAATGTTTTTCTTTCCGTAGTATTTTAATTAAAATTTTTAAAATTTTAAAATTTACTAAATTTATGAACGTTTTTATCCCACTTGAGATGAATACTTATTTATAGTCCCTGTCCCATGAAGCTTCTGTGGATTTGCTTTGTTTGTCATTTGTGGTATGTTTGATAACAAAAATATTAGTGGCACAAAAGCAGTTATATTGAATGCTTTTGTTTTAGAGAAAATTTCACTCTGTACTAGAAAATGTAGATGATGTGAGTCAAAGTTCATTAATATTTACCTGAAAATTTGTGTATAAAGGTAACCTTGGGGCAGTTTATTTTGCTTAGACCCCTCAGCTTCTTGATAGAGTGAGGTGAGGGCATATGTAAGTCAGTAAACTATTCTGTTAGTAAAGTCAAAGGCGTAATCTAAATTAATTATGCTTTTAACTAACACAGAAGAAATCATGTGACCTCATTCTCAAAGCTCGTAACATCCACCTGGCCAATCTTAAGATGTGGATAGAGTTCTTTTTTTTCTTTTTTCAATTTTTACAATAATTTTTGACACATTGAAGCTGTGCATGTTTATGGGGGCACAATTTGATGTTTCAATACATGTATATGTTGTGTAATGATCAAATCGGAGTACTTAGCATATCTATCATCTCGTGCATTTATCATTTCTTTGTGGCGAGAACATTTAAAAATCCTATTTTCTAGCTATTTTGTAATATACACTACCTTACTGTTGCGAACCATAGTCACCCTACTGTGCAATAGAACACCTGAACTTATTCCTCCTATCTAGTTGTAACTTTGTACCCATTGACCCCCCTTCCCTTCCTTCCACTCTCCCCTCCCCAGTCTCTGGTAACCACTGTTCTGTTCCCTATGAGATAAAACTTTTTTTGTCTTCCATATGAGTGGGATCATGTAGTATTTGTTTTTCT